CAGTCACTGGGGACTAAGGTGAGGACTGACGACCCCTTCCTCTATCACTCAGCCCGAGGCTCTCCCACATCTTCCCTTCCTCTGGGACCCGACGCCTCTGGTCCCAAAGGCTGCGCCAAACCGGACCTCAGTCTGTCGAAAGGGAAAACACTATTTCTCAGCAGCACCTTCATTCATTAGTGGCTTTGAAAACTATTTTTGCACCTTTTAAATGACACTGATAGTGCATTTCTAGCACGTTTATTACAAAAAACATGTCAGAGACATGTCAGCGAAACTACTCACAGTAAAAGACACCTATAATGTTTCCACTAAACTGGGTGTAGCAGGCAATAATGTTTCATGAGGTACAGTGACCATTCCATTCCAATATTTAATGTCCCTTAATTTATTTAGAGATTCCACGCCCACTAGTAGTAATATTGGCTAACTTATACAAAACTCTTACTTTGCAATTCCAAGTGCTTTTTACATGTTATCTCAGCTAAGGTTCACAGTAACTCTGTGAGATTTAAACTATTATCCCTTTTCCAGAGATTATGAGCCAGAGGGGTTCAGGGACTTGTGATTTAAACTTATCTCCGATGATAAAGTCAAAAGTGTTGTTTAAAGCCTTGGGCAGCATTTTTTAGGTTAATTCTCTCATTTTGCATATGCCTTATGTAAATACAGGCCTACCTCAAAAACATTGAACCTATATAGAGGGTAGTAAGAAGAGTGCAGTTCTGTTGATTTGTGTGTGTATTTTGTTGTAGTTGTTGTTGGTGGTGGTTTTTGTTTGTTTTGTTTGTTTGTTTGTCTGTTTGTTTTTGAGACAGAGTCTCACACCGTTGCCCAGGCTGGAGTGCAATGGCAAGATCTCAGCTCACCGCAACCTCCGCCTCCCGGGTTCAAGCGATTTTCCTGCCTCAGCCTCCTGAGCAGCTGGGATTACAGGCATACGCCACCACGCCCGGCTAATTTTTGTAGTTTTAGTAGAGACAGGATTTCACCAAGTTGGCCGGGCTGGTCTCGAACTCCTACCTCAGGTGATCCGCCTGTCTCGACCTTCCAAAGTGCTGGGATTATAGGCGTGAGCCACTGCGCCCCTCCCTGTTGATGCTTTTTGATGAAATACCCAAACTTGCACGTCTCCCAGAATGTGAAGGCCAAGGCTGGGAACAGGCCTGTCAAATGTTCCGGGTGGTTTGATGCAGCCTCTGTGACCGTCAAGGCCTCTTACCCACTACCAAGGTACAGAACCCACTAGATAAAACAAGTCAAGAATCCAACCCAAGCCCGCATGCTTTGGCAGAAATTTTTAAGATGGGGTGGGGAGTACAGGAAGGACTTCCTTCGCATGGACTGAAAAGCCCTTTTTGTTCTAAAGGAGTAATGACTTTGAAGAGGCCTAATTTTTTGGTTAGGTTTCCAGACTAAATATTTGTTTCTTGAGCAGCAGCGGGTCCTCTGAGGTGAAGTGGTAAACACTTTTGGCCTATGACTGCAGGTAATAAAAATCTGTCCGGGCTGCCCGAGGGGAGGGGCGCCGGTAAAGCCGTAGCTGCAGCGAAGCCCCGCGTCTGCCGCTGCCGGAGCCTGGCTCTCCTCTTACGCGGGGGGCTGCGGGCAATTGGGGCCGACAACTTGCGGTCCCGCCTTGGGACGCATGCTTGCTCGAGAGCTGGGGCTGCAGGGTGCAGTGGGACAGTAGGACCGCGAAAGCCTGGGCTTCGAGCCTCGGGCTCCCTGTCTTCAGGCGAAGTGCGGTTTCCACGGGTGCAGGTTTCGCTGCATAAGGGAAGACTCAGATTTCGAGCCCTCGGCAGGCCAGCTTCTAGCTCTCTGTCCCTTCCGGGTCTCTCCGGTTGCTTCTGTCTTTCCTCCTCCCACTCCCGTCGCAATCCCGCGCCCCACGGAGGAAGGTCGTGGTGCGGGAGTTGGGGGATACTTTCTTCCTGGGCTCGGTCTACGCAGACCCATCGCCTGCCTCGAGTTCCTGTGCCCTCAGACGCCACGGGAAAACTTGCAGGGACATCTAGCGCCAGGCGTGGGGAACTGCGCGCCGCCGGGCCGGGAAGTGGAGCCGAACACTGCCCCTCCGCCTCCCTTTCGGCTCCCCCCTTCGTGCTTGGGCACTTTCCTCACCTTCATCCCTTTGCCCTGCCGGTAAGGACAATGTGGATTCCCCATAGAGACAATGGACTCTGCGGAATGGAGATAGGTAGGTAGACAGACATTTTCTTTTATCTCAAGCCTAATTTTTCTTGTGCTTTTGTTTGTATCAGGGGATGTGGCTCTAAATCAGCCGGACATGTGCGTCTACCGAAGAGGGAGGAAGAAGAGAGTGCCTTACACCAAACTGCAGCTTAAAGAACTGGAGAACGAGTATGCCATTAACAAATTCATTAACAAGGACAAGCGGCGGCGTATCTCGGCTGCTACGAACCTATCTGAGAGACAAGTGACCATTTGGTTTCAGAACCGAAGAGTGAAGGACAAGAAAATTGTCTCCAAGCTCAAAGATACTGTCTCCTGATGTGGTCCAGGTTGGCCACAGACAGCTTAGAAGCCATTCGGTTGTCTCCAAAAGGCCTTTGGAAAGACTTGAATATGTATTTAATTCCCCCCACCCCCTGCCAATGGTGGCAAATTTTGTGAATTGTTTTTCTCTCTTCCCCTTATCTGGCTCTAAAACCTTCTGCTGCCCAACCTGACTTTGTAGTTCTGATTTTTACTTGTTTATTATTGGTTTTGTTCTTGCCTAGGGTTTTTAAAATATCTGTTTTTAATGTTTTGTTTCTCCCTCCAGGCCAGTATAAAGGGACTTGAAGTATTTTTTAATAATCCGCCCCCCAATGAACTTCAGAAGTGCCATTCTGATTTAAGGGTTTTTTTAAAAAATTACTTTATTTGTTCATTCCCAGCACTGATTATCTTCATAATCCATTAGGACAGAATGGTTTTCAGTCGTTCATATCCTGTAATTAGGTAATTGAATCATTAGCTCTCAGCAGTTGCCCTGAGGCAAGTGGAAAGGCAGGCAGTGCTCTGGGGTCACCGAGAAAGTCTAAAAACAGGAGGCTGAAGGTACTGTGATGGCTTTAAAAATGGCCACCTTATTAAATAGGGATTGTATCAATATTGAAATGAAGACAATCTTTCCAACTTTGGGTGTTTCACTTGCTGTTTTAATTGTTTGTTTTTAACACTTTGTAGGTTTGTGTTTTCATAATCTTTAATTTGAAACTCATGTGTCCTCATGGATCGTGGATGCCTTCATTTCTTGAGCTCTCAATGCAGACATTTAAATGGCTGCAATCAGTAGAGTGACCCGCGGATGGCATAAATGCACCTCCTTTTCTTGGCCTTGGATCTATGGGTCTGGGATTGTGGTCATCTCCTCAATCCTCAAAAAGAGGCTGAATCAATGTGGCCGTGGGTGGGAACTTACATACAGAACCCAATGAAGAACTTGACTGTCTAAACAAGGGGGCCTCGCATGGAGCTGTAAAGCATCTAACAAATATGAAAAATGTGAAGTTCCAAGGTCCAAGAAGAAAAATAATGATGTTTCTGAAAGTGATGATAAATAATTACTTTTAAAGTGCTGCATATTTATACAATTGAGAGATTATTTTTGTAAATGCAATGTCTGTGAGCTGGGATACATGGGCAGTGCTTCAGACATTTAAAAATCACTTTTTACTCCTAGGGAGATGCCAATAAACAGAACTCTTTTGTTTCTTCTGAGTCCTTATACATTTGTTTTATTTTTTCAAGTT